GTCTTTCTTACATTTCAGTCTTTTAATCCATTCTAAGTTGGTTTTTGTATATAATGTGAGACAATGGTCTAATTTCATTTCTTCTGAATGTGAATGTGGTCAAATGATTTTCAACAAGGGTGACAAGACTATTTACAAATGGTTAAGATGGTTAATGTAAATGGTTCATAAATTTTATGGTATGTATATTTTACCACAATTAAAAATTTGTAACTATAAACATGTGTAGGAGACCCAAACTTTTCTGAAATAGAAGATATATATGTATATATGCTGGTTTATATTTGCAGAAGCAAGGATAAAGGTGTCAAAGAATGTGCACCAAATTCTTAATATTGATTACCTCTAGAGCATTAGTTTTGGAAGAGATGTGTGCATCTTCCAGGAAGGGAAAAGACACTAATTTTTCTTTATATACCTCTGTACTCTTTGACTTGTTACAATGTGTACTCATTACTAGCACATATGTTTAATTTAATAGAGTCAGAAAACAATCTACAAGCAAAAGTCATTAAAGATTTTAGTTAGCAATTTGTACATTCACTATTACTGAAGGCAAGAATATTAGATAGAGCTCTGAGGATCCTATAACTTGCACAAATTGATCATAGAAAGGCATACTTGGTTTGAAAGTTGATACATCAGGTTGTAGTTCATGTTTTGATGACACTAATGTTAGTCTTTCCAAGTCTGGACAAATTGTTTATAAAATCATGATCATAGTTAAGTGACCATTTAAGGAAAAATGATCAGTTAAGATAAATTCTGCCTAAAGGTTATCAAAGGACAACTATGACAAAACGTGCCAGGGCGACACTTGGCTCAAGGCTAGTCTGTCATGTGACTTGCATAAAGAGGCACTTCGGTGCTTGGCTTCCATGATGAGCCTTCACTTCGCCCAGAGGGCAAAGAAGAAACATAATGAGACTTAATTGTACAATGGAAAAAGGCTATTGAAATGCTATTTATAACTTTATAAACACCTCAGGTATTAGCCAGAGACTCACACTGAAATTGACATCAAGAAAAGGTGTTGGGTAAATATGCAGCTCTAGGGAACATATCAAAGGACAGATATAGAAGGTACAGCCCAAACTCAGAAACCTCTCTTAACACAGCTCTCAACCCAACTCCTGACACCATGGCCAGCTGTTCCACCAGTGGGACCTGTGGCTCCAGCTGCTGCCAGCCAAGCTGCTGTGAAACTAGCTGCTGCCAGCCAAGCTGCTGCCAGACCAGCTCCTGCGGAACCGGCTGTGGCATTGGTGGTGGCATTGGCTATGGCCAGGAGGGCAGCGGTGGATCTGTGAGCACCCGTATCAGGTGGTGCCACCCAGATTGCCACGTGGAGGGCACCTGCCTGCCCCCCTGCTACCTGGTAAGCTGCACACCCCCATCCTGCTGCCAGCTGCACCACGCCGAGGCCTCCTGCTGCCGCCCGTCCTACTGTGGACAGTCCTGCTGCCGCCCAGCCTGCTGCTGCCACTGCTGTGAGCCCACCTGCTAAAAGCCAGGTTGCTGATCGCTTAAGAATGAAAGGGGAAGCACAGCAAAATTGTGCTGATTTCTGAAGAACTGTTCGATTTTACTTGGATGCTAAGTACCATGATGTTGTTAAGCTGCTCAGAGATAATGAAACTCCTAGTTAGGACACTGTGGATGTGCCGAATTCACTTACTGAAAGATGTATCAATCAGTGTTCTGGATAGCTTGCGTTGCTTGAGCAGAGGACCAGGATGGAATAGTTCATCATTTCAGTGACATCTCTGCTCCCCCAACTCTCTCTTGATGCTCATGCATCTTCAGACCTGGTTTTTCCTTGAATATCTCTGATTAATCCAAATAAAATGTTTTAATGTGCAAAGCAAACTGAGTTATGTCCTCCTTCTACCTTTAAACAT